CATCTGCCTCGGCCTCCCAAAGTGTACCTGGCCTTTTTTTTTTAATGGTTATTTCTTGGTGATATGTTAAACAAGGGGTGGATTATTCATGCCTCCCCTTTTTAGACCATGTAGGGTAACTTCCTGACGTTGCCACGGCATTTGTAAACTGTCATGGCGCTGGTGGGCGTGTACCAGTGAGGGCAACCAGAGGTCACTCTCATAGCCATCTTGGTTTTGGAGGATTTTGGCCGTCTTCTTTACTGCAGCCTGTTTGATCAGCAAGGTCTTTATGAGCTGTATGACCTAGCAATGCATCCAAGTAGGTCTCAGCTTTATTTTACCCAGCCCCTATTCAAGATGGAGTTGCTCTGGTTCAAACGCCTCTGAGACAAGGTCCAGCAATTCTTCCTTGGTTGTGGGATTAGACTCAGAGCAAGATTCCTGTTCGTTGCTTCCTGTGCCCACAGACAGTGAACTGTCGGGAATCTACCAGGTCTTTTGGAGCAATAGGCTTTTCAGGGGGTATCCCAATAGGCCAGGACGGCCTGCATCTTCACGTAGCCCCTCTGCTCTTGAGCTTTCTCCTTCCTGCCACCTGGGGTGGTGGAAAGGGCATTGGGTTTGGAGCAGAAATGACTTAGGTGTGAACCCAGCTCTGCCACTTCCTGGCCGGCTGTGCTTGGAAAAGTAACCAAGCATCTCCGGAGCGCCCCACTTCTCATCTACAAGACAGGAGTGGTCTTTGCACTTAATTCAGAGGGTTGCATGAGGAGTAGAGAGATAATGCTTTCACGGCTCCAGGAACCCAGCGGGCTTTCAAGAAATGGGATGTTCCTTCTGATTCCCTCGCTCCAGGGCCCTCCCCTCTGGCCCAGGCTCTAGTCCCCATTAATCACACCGCGCGGGCTGCGACCCCTTTAAGTCCGGCTTGGATGACCCAGATCCAAAGTCATCGACTCTCTAGCTGCTATCTCTATGGTAAGTTATCACTTCCGGCCGGAAGTTGCTGACGGAGCTACTTCCGCCCAGGGGAGTGGGAAGTAAGTGGAGACACGTGCTTTGGCCTGTTGGAGGGGAAACCCGCTCTCGCCTCCTGGTGGTCGCCGACTCGCAGTCCGCAGGATGACTCAGGGCAGCCCTGACCACAGTTCCGCCGCCATCGGCCCTAGCCTGCGGAATTGGGCTCGCCCCGGGACGATAACAGAGCTCTGCCGGGGGCTGGAGGCACTGACCGGGTGACCAGAGACCCAGAGACCAGACCCCCTCCACGGCGCCCGGGATTTCGGGGACGGCTTCTCCCATCGCAAGTAGGGCTTGGACGGGAGGCGACAAAAGAGAATTAAAGCACATTATGTTACTTTTTCCCCCAAGGTTTCAACAGAAAATGAGAAATATCCCCCGACGATTGGCTGAAAACATGCAGCAACCACTATTTTCTTCCTGCCCCTCGTTGATGAGAGCATTCGAAGTGACCTCAGCAGGGCATCCAGGTATGTCAAGCATGGTGACAAAGTGTTCAGGTATAAGAACTGATGCATATACTTTTCTTTGCAGGTCAGTTTCTGGAAGACTTGTGTGTGTGATGAATGAATATCTGGTTTTGTCTCTGCTGGGCCTGTGTGCCTGGAAAGGAATTGTTTTGGCCTAGGATCATCCAGGTTTGTTTGGTTTAGTTCTTGACCACATATTTGGTAATTTGTCTCTCTCTTTTTTTTTTAACAGCTAGACTTCGGGCTCCTTGAGGATATTCAGTTTTGTATGTTTGAATATCCTCTCACCATGTTCAGCATAAAGTACCATTCTTAATGATTATCCTCAACAAGACAGGTAGGCTCATTCGATTTTTCTTTCTCACTTTAGGTTACTTATCACATATATTTATGTTTTGCAGGTGTGAGAGGGTTGCTGTTGTATTGCAATCATGGTGCAGAAATACCAGTCCCCAGTGAGGGTGTACAAATACCCCTTTGAATTAATTATGGCTGTAAGTACTTGACATTTCAATTTACTCTTTGGCACTTCTGCTTTCTTGGTTTTTAAATTTATAGGCCTATGAAAGGAGGTTCCCTACATGTCCTTTGATTCCGATGTTCGTGGGCAGTGACACTGTGAATGAATTCAAGAGCGAAGATGGGGCTATTCATGTCATTGAAAGGCGCTGCAAGCTGGATGTAGATGCACCCAGACTGCTGAAGAAGGTAAAGGTCGGAAAGGACGTCTTGGAGGGAAATAAACCCATTTCTCTTTCTTTTTTTTTTGAAGATTGCAGGAGTTGATTATGTTTATTTTGTCCAGAAAAACTCACTGAATTCTCGGGAACGTACTTTGCACATTGAGGCTTATAATGAAACGTTTTCCAATCGGGTCATCATTAATGAGCATTGCTGCTACACCGTGAGTAATCTGTCACTCGGCGGAAGATGTTCAGTCAGTGAGAGTGCTTTCTCTTTATCTGCAGGTTCACCCTGAAAATGAAGATTGGACCTGTTTTGAACAGTCTGCAAGTTTAGATATTAAATCTTTCTTTGGTTTTGAAAGTACAGTGGAAAAAATTGCAATGAAACAATATACCAGCAACATTAAAAAAGTGAGTGTATCTTGGGATTTTGTGGCAGAGGGATACTCACCTTTAAATTGGTTTTGTTTTAAAGGGAAAGGAAATCATCGAATACTACCTTCGCCAATTAGAAGAAGAAGGCATAACCTTTGTGCCCCGTTGGAGTCCGCCTTCCATCACGACCTCTTCAGAGACATCTTCATCATCCTCCAAGAAACAAGCAGCGTCCATGGCCGTCGTCATCCCAGAAGCTGCCCTCAAGGAGGGGCTGAGTGGTGATGCCCTCAGCAGCCCCAGCGCACCTGAGCCCGTGGTGGGCACCCCTGACGGTGGGTCTGGCAGGGGCTTCATCCCGAGAGCATTTGTTGTAAATAAATGTCACTTACATTCCAGACAAACTAGATGCCGACTACATCAAGAGATACCTGGGCGATTTGACTCCGCTGCAGGAGAGCTGCCTCATTAGACTTCGCCAGTGGCTCCAGGAGACCCACAAGGGCAAAGTGAGTGTCAGCACCACACCCAGTGTGCAGGGCATTGCTTAGAAATGTCTTTTTCTCTTAATAGATTCCAAAAGATGAGCATATTCTTCGGTTCCTCCGTGCACGGGATTTTAATATTGACAAAGCCAGAGAGATCATGTGTCAGTCTTTGACGTGGAGAAAGCAGCATCAGGTAGACTACATTCTTGAAACCTGGACCCCTCCTCAGGTCCTTCAGGATTACTACGCGGGAGGCTGGCATCATCACGACAAAGGTACCGGATGGAGTTGAAACTGTGTTTCCATCGCTGACAACTCATTCCTTCCCCTCCTCTGCAGATGGGCGGCCCCTCTACGTGCTCAGGCTGGGGCAGATGGACACCAAAGGCTTGGTGAGAGCGCTCGGGGAGGAAGCCCTGCTGAGATACGTAAGTGCGCGGCTGCGAGACTCCAGGTGCCACATGGTAAATTTTCATGCCCTTTTGTATGTAGGTTCTCTCCATAAATGAAGAAGGGCTAAGGCGATGCGAAGAGAATACAAAAGTCTTTGGTCGGCCTATCAGGTAGATGTGGGATTTTGTTTTTCCTTTCAACTTTGAATGAAACACATCTCTGCACAACCTGCAGCTCATGGACCTGCCTGGTGGACTTGGAAGGGCTGAACATGCGCCACTTGTGGAGACCTGGTGTGAAAGCGCTGCTGCGGATCATCGAGGTGGTGGAGGCCAACTACCCTGAGACACTGGGCCGCCTTCTCATCCTGCGGGCGCCCAGGGTATTTCCTGTGCTCTGGACGCTGGTGGGTTGAGATGCTTTTTGCAGTAACTGTGAAATATGACTGCATGGTCTTCTCCTCCTCACAGGTTAGTCCGTTCATTGATGACAACACCAGAAGGAAGTTCCTCATTTATGCAGGAAATGACTACCAGGGTCCTGGAGGCCTGCTGGATTACATCGACAAAGAGATTATTCCAGATTTCCTGAGTGGGGAGTGCATGGTATGTCCTGAGGCGAGGAACTGCACATTTGGCACAGGTTTCACTGCTGTGTTTCTTCTTCCAGTGCGAAGTGCCAGAGGGTGGACTGGTCCCCAAATCTCTGTACCGGACTGCAGAGGAGCTGGAGAACGAAGACCTGAAGCTCTGGACTGAGACCATCTACCAGTCTGCAAGCGTCTTCAAAGGAGCCCCACATGAGGTACGTCCTCCGCCTTCCTGCACCTGGGCCGGATCGTGGCTGCCTAACGCTGCCTCTTTTTCAGATTCTCATTCAGATTGTGGATGCCTCGTCAGTCATCACTTGGGATTTCGACGTGTGCAAAGGGGACATTGTGTTTAACATCTATCACTCCAAGAGGTCGCCACAACCACCCAAAAAGGACTCCCTGGGAGCCCACAGCATCACCTCTCCGGGTGGGAACAATGTGCAGCTCATAGACAAAGTCTGGCAGCTGGGCCGCGACTACAGCATGGTGGAGTCGCCTCTGATCTGCAAAGAAGGAGAAAGCGTGCAGGTAAAATCACACACAGGTCAAATCGCGCATCCGCCCTCAGCTGCCACTGCCCTACTTGTTCTAGGGTTCCCATGTGACCAGGTGGCCGGGCTTCTACATCCTGCAGTGGAAATTCCACAGCATGCCTGCGTGCGCCGCCAGCAGCCTTCCCCGGGTGGACGACGTGCTTGCGTCCCTGCAGGTCTCTTCGCACAAGTGTAAAGTGATGTACTACACCGAGGTGATCGGCTCGGAGGATTTCAGGTGCGGCCACCCTCGCCACAGCAGGTGCTGCGCTCACGCCTCGCCCCTCCCTGTGCCATTACAGAGGTTCCATGACGAGCCTGGAGTCCAGCCACAGCGGCTTCTCCCAGCTGAGTGCCGCCACCACCTCCTCCAGCCAGTCCCACTCCAGCTCCATGATCTCCAGGTAGTGCCGCGCTGCCTGCACCTAGTGTGCAGAGGGGACGGCCGCCCCTCCTCGGACAGCCAGCTGCACCCGCCCACCCAGCGGCGACATTGTACAGACTCCTCTCACCTCTAGATAGCAAATAGCTCTCAGATGGTAAACGTAGTCGTTTGATCCCAAAACTACCTTGGCAGGTAGTTTTAACTCTGATCCTAACTTAACTCAATAGCCATAGATTTTGTATACGTTGTGCACAAAATCCAACCAGAGCGCAAGGGCTCTCTTGAAAGAAAAGTAGTTTCTGTACCAATTAAAGGATTGACGTGGTCTCAGATATTGATGCAAAAAATTTTTCCAACGAACTCCGCATTGTCCATTAGTGAATGAATTCCTGTGACATCCTCCAGAGATGGCCCCTCCTCACCTGGGACGGAAGCTGCCAGCTCGCTTCCCCCAAGCTGCCTCATGGCCCGCACGCCGCCTCACGGCCCCCATGCTTCCCGCCAGTCAAGATGGTCTGTGGACTTAGGGCCAGCCCTTGAGGTCCTTATCCTCTGAGGATTCAGAGGTTGCCTGCGGAGTACCTTGTCCCAGGGCCAGACACACCCACACCACCCACTGTCCTGCAGTGGGGCCGGGGGCTCAGGAGGGGCTCTCAGGGACTCCTGGTGACTCCAGGAAAATGCTGCCATCGTTAAACATTACTTTCTCTTTCCTCCTTTTCAAATCTTTTTGATACTTTTTAGAGCAGGATTTTTCTGTATGTGAACTTGGGTGGGGGGGTTCTTCCCGTTTCCTTCCGTGCGTCGCCCCTCTCACCTGCAGTCAGCTCCCAGCCCAGTGTAGGCCATCTCCTCTGTGCCCTCTGGTGGCTCATTGTCCTCAGAGCCCAGACAGTTCCAGCCACTAGGAGGCCGTCTTGGAACCAGCAAGTCGCATTTGCCACTTGACACTGTCCATGGGGTTTTATTAGTAGCTAAGCAGCAGCTCTCGCATCCACTTCAGGGTGGCGTGTGGCATGTAGGAGTCCTGCTTCTTTGTACATGGGAATTGTGGACTCATGCGTGTGTGTGTGTGCATGTGCTGTGTGTGTGCATGTGTGCATGACGGTGGGGGTGCTGGGGGGACGGGGTGAGTGGAAACTTAGTTTGAGTAATGAAGGAATCTTCACAGAAGCAAATCAGAATATGGGATTTGTTTGCCTTTTACATTTTGTTTAATTCCTGATTTTAAAGCCTGCTCTATCTGGTACAGGCCCTTATTTTTTCAGCTTTTTATGGGAAAAGCAGGTTATTTGAGAATCTGTCCAGAAGTTGCATAGGGGATGGCCTCCACGATAAGGACATGCAACACGTGTTTCTGTGTGCAGCAGAGGCCGTGTTTTTCATGCCAAACCCCACGCGGCTGTCAACTGTGTGCGTGGTAGGCATGGAGATCCTGGTTGTGCCGTCTCAGCTCCGCTCTGAAGGCACTGTGTGGGTGCTGCGTGACTGGAGAGCTGTGTGGAGGCCATGTGTGCCCCGTGCAGGGATCAGGAGGGCGGGGGAGGGACCGAGCAGCCCTCTTGCCCGGTCGGGTCAGCCCTAGTGGCTGCCTGCACACTGTAGACGTCCCAGGGCCTGTGCTGTGATCACCTGCCTTTGGACCACATTTGTGTTTGCTCTTAGAGATCGAGCTCCTCAGTGGTACCTGAAGCCTTTGCTTCCGGAAAGCGCGGTAGGGTTCGTAGGTAGGGCTAGTAGGTAGGGTTAGTAGGTAGGGCTAGTAGGTAGGGCTAGTAGGTAGGGTTCGTAGGTAGGGTTCGTAGGTAGGGCTGGTAGGTAGGGTTAGTAGGTAGGGCTAGTAGGTAGGGTTAGTAGGTAGGGTTCGTAGGTAGGGTTCGTAGGTAGGGTTCGTAGGTAGGGCTAGTAGGTAGGGTTAGTAGGTAGGGTTCGTAGGTAGGGTTCGTAGGTAGGGTTAGGTAGGGTTCGTAGGTAGGGTTAGTAGGTAGGGCTAGTAGGTAGGGTTCGTAGGTAGGGTTCGTAGGTAGGGCTAGTAGGTAGGGTTAGTAGGTAGGGCTAGTAGGTAGGGCTAGTAGGTAGGGTTAGTAGGTAGGGCTAGTAGGTAGGGTTCGTAGGTAGGGTTAGTAGGTAGGGCTAGTAGGTAGGGTTCGTAGGTAGGGTTCGTAGGTAGGGCTAGTAGGTAGGGTTAGTAGGTAGGGCTAGTAGGTAGGGCTAGTAGGTAGGGTTCGTAGGTAGGGTTCGTAGGTAGGGTTCGTAGGTAGGGTTCGTAGGTAGGGTTAGTAGGTAGGGTTCGTAGGTAGGGCTAGTAGGTAGGGCTAGTAGGTAGGGCTAGTAGGTAGGGTTAGTAGGTAGGGCTAGTAGGTAGGGCTAGTAGGTAGGGCTAGTAGGTAGGGCTAGTAGGTAGGGTTCGTAGGTAGGGTTCGTAGGTAGGGTTCGTAGGTAGGGTTAGTAGCGCGTCTGTGCTGCTTCCACCTGGTGCTTCCTGTTCCCAAATCACAAGGGCCTGAAGGTGGTCCCTGCTTTCTCTTTCTCTTTCTCTGTGTCTCAGATGGCGATTTTGCTGACAGCTGCCAAGAAAATGCTTCACTCAACAGTCCTCATGTGCCCAGAGATGTTTATAGAACTGTTTGAATTGCAGCCATCCCCTGCCCCCTCCCAGGCTGAAGATCTGTTCTTTTTAAGTTGATTCGGGAGTGGCATTCTTTTATACCCAAAGACTGTAGTGCATCTTGAAGAGCTCAAAGCACATGACCGCACAAATGCTTACAGGGTTTCCTCCCGAGTAATCCAATCTCACTCCCCTTGTAAGGGAATTCTGGGGCAGCTATGGTTTGAGTATGCAGTTTGCATCGTGTTTCTACCTTTAGTACCTTGCCACTCTTTTAAAACGCTGCTGTCATTTCCCATTTCTTAGTACTAATGATTCTTTGATTCTCCCTCTATTATGTCTTAATTCACTTTCCTTCCTAAATTTGTTATTTGCATATCAAATTCTGTAAATGTTTTGTAAACATATTACCTCACTTGGTAATACAATACTGATAGTCTTTAAAAGATTTTTTTATTGTTATCAATAATAAATGTGAACTATTTAAAGAAAAGAATGTCTTTTTCTTATTGTGAAACAACAGTT